TACCTTCCATTGTTGGTTTTCTCTAGTTTCTTCCTTTTCTTTTTACTGTGTTCTCTTCAAGCTCTTGCTTTTTGGAGTTTTCCCAGGATATCAAAGGTTGGGGGGATGGCAACATGGTTTTCAGACAGTGTGTCTCCCCACAATCTGCTTCTCTCTACAAGCTTGTTTGAAGCCAAGTTAAAGCAATGGATAGAAGACGGCAGCGCGGGTGTCAGACCTGCCAATTTCCAACTGCACACCAAATCCCCGAACATATGCTTGAGGCCCCTGCCTTTCGGTTTCATAAATAAAACCCTGTCCTGACTACCTCCAGGATTGGATGGAAACTCGGATGAGTAAATATGGTAGAACGACTTTGCAAACTAGCACCCTATTCACACGTAAGGGGTTGCTCTTGTCACCGAGACTGTTAGAGGCAACGTGAGTTAACAGAAATAGCTTGGATTTTGAAGCTAATGGAATCTAGATCCATTCCTAACCAGCAGTGTGACCTTATTGTGTAATCTTTCTGAACCTGTCTCCATCCATCTCTACAAAGAATGTGGCACAATGTAGGAACTCAGTGAATTTTCGTGATTAAAAGACGAGATAATACAGGTGCACAATCTGCAAAACATAAAATACTCCATAAATGGAAGCAGTAAATCTTCCCCGAGCTCGAGACTCCAAAGGCCCTGAGCCCAGTACCAGTAACAGCACCCAGGTAAGTAGGCTGGCTGAGAGAAGAGGGCTATAAAGAAAAGTTCTTTCCTGAGCTTTGAATCCCCACTGTCAGGCTTCAATGGAGCGCAAAAATTCCTAAATTTGGTGAGAAATGGCAACATTACCAGGGAATGAACAGACCAGGCCACTCACATCCACGTGAGGGCTCCAGGAGCCACTTCCGGGCCCAGTCAACCACGACCAGGAGAGGCAGCGCTGGAGCCTCAATCACGTCGACGGAAAACAAGTGCGCTCCCTACTGCAGTCACCAGGAGGCGCTAGTCCCGCCTGTCTCCCGGCACGGGTCCTCGTTTGCGCACGCGTCATTTCTTTCCTCCAGCGTCCCCGCCCCTTCTCCTCCGGCCGCCACCAGTTTCGCTTGGCCAGTTGCGTTCGTGCGGCGACGTCCACGCATTTTCTGACGTAGCGAGCGACGGCGGGGAGCCGAGCGGAAGTCCAGCACTATTGCCGCTAGAGGAGGGGAGGGGTGAGAAGCATAAGTGGCACCGGAAGTGGAATTAATCCGCCTACCTCTCCTGCGCCTGCGAAACAGAAAAGACAAGGCGCCTGTCGGGCGGGGTGTGGCTTCGGGTGGCGGAGAACGCTGCGATTGGCCCTCGGCTGTGGCGACAGCGACGATTGGTCCCTGCGTGCAGAGCGCGGTGAGAGTGGGTGGTGGCCGTTGGAATTCAAAGGTATTGTCTTAAGGGTCTCTTTTCCCAACAGAGGTCCCCCCTATTGGAAGTAAAGGGGAACATAGAACTGAAGAGACCTCTGATTAAGGCCCCTTCCCAGCTGCCTCTCTCAGGAAGCAGACTCAAGAGGAGGCCTGACCAGATGGAAGATGGCCTGGAGCCTGAGAAGGTGAGCTGGGCATGGAGAGCTGTGCATGTGTGTGACTATGGACCTTGTCTTTATCTTTCCCCAGAAACGGACAAGAGGCCTGGGTGCAACGACCAAAATTACCACATCCCACCCAAGAGTTCCATCCCTCACTACAGTGCCACAGACACAAGGCCAGACCACAGGTGGGCTCTCAGGATGGATAGACTCCAAGGACTCTACCTTTGCTCTCTCCCATCTCCTGGGCAGCTCAAAAAGTTTCCAAGAAGACAGGACCCCGGTGTTCCACAGCTATTGCCACAGGTAACTGTGCTCAAGAGCTGGGTCTGAGAAGGGTAATTCCTAAGTCACCTCCTCAATTCTGTAGGGTTGAAGAACCAGAAGCCAGTTCCTGCTGTTCCTGTCCAGAAGTCTGGCAGTAAGTGACAAACATAACCACTGGGTGAGAGGACTGACCTTTGTCCTTTCTGTGTTCATCTTAGCATCAGGTGTTCCTCCCATGGCAGGAGGGAAGAAACCCAGCAAACGTCCAGCCTGGGACTTAAAGGGTCAGTTATGTGACCTAAATGCAGAACTAAAACGGTGCCGTGAGAGGACTCAAACGTTGGACCAAGAGAACCAGCAGCTTCAGGACCAGCTCAGAGATGCCCAGCAGCAGGTCAAGGCCCTGGGGACAGAGCGCACAACACTGGAGGGGCATTTAGCCAAGGTACAGGCCCAGGCTGAGCAGGGCCAACAGGAGCTGAAGAACTTGCGTGCTTGTGTCCTGGAGCTGGAAGAGCGGCTGAGCACGCAGGAGGGCTTGGTGCAAGAGCTTCAGAAAAAACAGGTGGAATTGCAGGAAGAACGGAGGGGACTGATGTCCCAACTAGAGGAGAAGGAGGTAAGGGCCAGATTTTCACCAGATGTCAGCCCCCTCTGTGTATGTTGTGTTCTCTTCTGGGCAGAGGAGGCTGCAGACATCAGAAGCAGCCCTGTCAAGCAGCCAAGCAGAGGTGGCATCTCTGCGGCAGGAGACTGTGGCCCAGGCAGCCTTACTGACTGAGCGGGAAGAACGTCTTCATGGGCTAGAAATGGAGCGCCGGCGACTGCACAACCAGCTGCAGGAACTCAAGGGCAACATCCGTGTATTCTGCCGGGTCCGCCCTGTCCTGCCGGGGGAGCCCACTCCACCCCCTGGCCTCCTCCTGTTTCCCTCTGGCCCTGGTGGGCCCTCTGATCCTCCAACCCGCCTTAGCCTCTCCCGGTCTGACGAGCGGCGTGGGACCCTGAGTGGGGCACCAGCTCCCCCAACTCGCCATGATTTTTCCTTTGACCGGGTATTCCCACCAGGAAGTGGACAGGATGAAGTGTTTGAAGAGATTGCCATGCTTGTCCAGTCAGCCCTGGATGGCTATCCAGTATGCATCTTTGCCTATGGCCAGACAGGCAGTGGCAAGACCTTCACAATGGAGGGTGGGCCTGGGGGAGACCCCCAGTTGGAGGGGCTGATCCCTCGGGCCCTGCGGCACCTCTTCTCTGTGGCTCAGGAGCTGAGTGGTCAGGGCTGGACCTACAGCTTTGTAGCAAGCTACGTAGAGATCTACAATGAGACTGTCCGGGACCTGCTGGCCACTGGAACCCGGAAGGGTCAAGGGGGCGAGTGTGAGATTCGCCGTGCAGGGCCAGGGAGTGAGGAGCTCACTGTCACCAATGCTCGATATGTCCCTGTCTCCTGTGAGAAAGAAGTGAGGACCCATGGGCACTGGAACTGGGAAATTGCCTTTTTGCCCCTTCTGCTCCCATCCCCAGGTGGACGCCCTGCTTCATCTGGCCCGCCAGAATCGGGCTGTGGCCCGCACAGCCCAGAATGAACGGTCATCACGCAGCCACAGTGTATTCCAGCTACAGATTTCTGGGGAGCACTCCAGCCGAGGCCTGCAGTGTGGGGCCCCCCTCAGTCTTGTGGACCTGGCCGGGAGTGAGCGACTTGACCCCGGCTTAGCCCTCGGCCCCGGGGAGCGGGAACGCCTTCGGGAAACACAGGCCATTAACAGCAGCCTGTCCACGCTGGGGCTGGTTATCATGGCCCTGAGCAACAAGGTGGGAATGGGAGTGGGGTGAGATACGGGACCCCTAAACATCTGTCCCCACCTCAATCATCTAGGAGTCCCACGTGCCTTACCGGAACAGCAAACTGACCTACCTGCTGCAGAACTCTCTGGGTGGTAGTGCTAAGATGTGAGTGAAAGGGACAGATGGAAGGGGTCAGGATGCTGGGGTTGGGCACATTGTCTTTTCATAGGCTCATGTTTGTGAACATTTCTCCACTGGAAGAGAACGTCTCCGAGTCCCTCAACTCTCTACGCTTTGCCTCCAAGGTGCGATTACCACCCGTCAGCCTTGTCAGGACAACTTTTATCCTGTCTAACCCCCTGCCCCCAGGTGAACCAGTGTGTTATTGGTACTGCTCAGGCCAACAGGAAGTGAAGACGGATCCAGATCTGTGTGTGTGTGTGTGTGTGTGTGTGTGTGTGTGTGTGTGTGTGTGTGTCCCTATGTCTATGTATCGGGTGAGGGGTGGGAGGGTTGCTGGAGGGTGCTTTATTGGGTGGAGGGCACCATGTCCCAGGGCTATCAAATAAAGAATAGTTTGGTTTTTTTTTTAAATAAAGGTTTTATTAGCATTTGCCCAAGAAGGCAGATACTTTCATATCTGTAAAAGTGG